CCCCAGCACCTCTCTGACCGGCGGCGCTTCAGCCTCGGGCTCCTCATCCACGCCAAACAAACTTCCTTGGGCTGCGTCAGAGCACAGCCAGTGGCGCTAGAATGCGACCTGGGGTCCCGGCCGCCCCCATAAAGGACCGGGTAATTTCGCGGAATGCGGATTTTGAGACAGGCCCAGACGGCGGCGGATTCCCTGTGTCCCCCAACTGGGGCGATCTCGTGAACACACCTGCGTCCCACCCCGATCCTAGGTTGGGGGGAAAGGGTATGGGAACCCTGAGCCCAGAGCGCGCCCCGCTCTTTCCTTTGCTCCCCGGCTTCCCTGGCCAGCCCCCTCCCGGCTGGTTTCCTCGCTCACTCGGCGCCTGGCGTTTCGGGCGTCTGGAGATCACCGCGTGTCTGGCACCCCAACGTCTAGTCTCCCCGCAGGTTGACCGCGGCGCCTGGAGCCGGGAATAGGGGTGGGGAGTCCGGAGAACCAAACCCGAGCCTGAAGTTGCCATTCGGGTGACTCCCGAGAAAGCCCGGGAGCATTTTGGCCAATGCGGGTTTTTACCTGAACTTCAGCATCTTCACCCCGGTTTCGGAGACCTGCCTAGATTCGTCCCAGCACGCACTGTTTCGGGTTCGGGATTGAGGGTTAGGGCAGCACACACAGCTTGAGGGGCAATTGTTAGGACTGGCCCGAGTGCCCGCAGAAAGAAAGAGCAGCGGGGTTGTCGTATGGCCTGTAGCTGCGGGAAGGTCTGTGCCGGTCCCACTGTCGAACCCAGAAGCTCACTTTCCACAGAAAACCAGGGCTGAAGGGCCCCCTGACCGCCATGCCCTGCGGGCACCGGGCATTTTGAGCTCTCCCCCACCCCCTCCCCCTGCTGCGAACCAGCCGGTAGGTGCAGGGGCCGAAGGCCAGGCCCAGTGGACCCAGCCGCCTGAAGGGGAGCCACGGCCTCAGAAAACCTCTGCCCGCCCCCGCGGAAAACCGCTGTGGGGAAGTCTGAAGGCCTTTTTTTTTTTTTTTTTTTTTCAACTTGAGAAACTTTTGCCTCGGGGTTTTGGGGCTCTGTTACCTGGTGGCTGGAGGGAGGATACTGGGGCTCTGCTCTTGGTACCTGGACAGCTTGTTGGCTCCCATGGTGCCCTTTCGATCTGAAACTCAAAAAACTGTGAGTTGGGGGAGTCACTCACACTCTAGTCAGTGGGGCAAGGTGGCAAGGGGAAGAGGTGGTTTTGTGGTTGCCCCCTCTCAGCCTCCACACCCAGGGCCAGGGTGAGCGCTGAATCTCTCCTGCGGGACGGGACCCTCAGGACCCACTTTATCCTGGCTCCAGCCTTGCTACTAAGTTTGGGAGACCATGGGAGCCTTCTCTCCTGGCACCAAGGGCTGGGCGCCTGGGTGGAGTTTTCTGTCCTTCTCCCTGTCCTGGACAGGTTTCCCAGGAGTTACGGAGTTGGGGAACCCCTGAGCCCTGGAGAGAGAAAGACCTGACCCCAGTGCTGGAGAACGCCAGGGCCAGAGCATTTGCAAAGGGTCCCACTTGCAAAGGGACCTGCTCCTGTCCCTTTCTGTGTAGGGATCTTCCTCACACCTAGACGCCCCCAGCCCCCTTCCTCTGCCTTTAGAGCCGAAAACTTCCGTTCTGGCTGTAGGCAGGTAGGTCCCTTCTTGCCAGGAATGTGCATATCCTGCTGGGCCCCTACCCCAAACATACCTCTTCCTTGGTGGGAGGGAAGCAGAGGGACTGGGAGAGGAAGGCTTGCTTTTGATCCAGTAATTCCCCCAAATGTTTGCTGAGCCCCTACTCTGCCTGGGCAGGTCCCAGGCTGAGTACTGGGGTACCCAAGCAGTGAAGGCTGGGGTCTGCTGTCTGGACCTCAGATTGTTGGGGTAGGAGAGACAGATATCACATGGTGGGGGGGAGGGTGGAGGGGAGAAGAATGGGAACAGGGTGTCTGTTTCAGAGGAGAGTTGTGAGGTGCAAGGGGAGGGAAGGGTTGTCTCCCCAGGAAGCCTTCCCTGCATCTTAACCCTTCCTACCCCACTGCCTTGGCGGTTTCCTGTCTCTCCAGCCACAGTGCAAGCCCCCCAGTCCCATCCTAAGCAGGCACAATGTCTTTATTTTTTGAATAGCCTAAACTGTGTGAAATAATAATTTCTTCCATCCAAGAAACTCCTCACAGTTTCCCTTCTCACAGATCTTACCACGCTCCAGCTTCCCTAGACCAAGGCAGGGCAGGTACTATTTTTGACAGGACTCTCAGGCTCCGTTGGCTGGAATGACCTCCTCAGATTTGGTTCCAGAACTCTGGAACCCAGAGCAAGGAACTGAGGCCTCCCCAGGGCAGAACATGTGTCAGAGTGGAAAAGGCTTTGGAACTTGGCATTAGAGATGGGACTCTGGAGAACTTAATTAAGCTCTTCGAACCTCAATTTTCTTACATTGTAAAGTAGGTCATAATACCCACCTTAGAGATTCTGTTTGGGAGTTAGATGAGAGAGCAGATGTCAAGTACCTTGCACGGTGCCGGGTGCATGGTAGTACTGATCAAGGGATGGCGTTTATTATTAATTTGCTAGCACTGCCAGGCCACATGTTGGTTGAATATGGAAATACTGAAGTATTAATCTTCATTTTATGGGTTGGGAAAACGAAGTCCAGAGAGAAGAGGCAACTTGTCCAAGGTTACACAGCTACATGGTAGCACAGCTGGAACTAAAATATGGGGCCCTCGACTCCCAGTATAACCAGTAGGGCTTGAGCGTGTGCTGTGGTGAAGGGAGAAAGGAAGGGATGGGAGGAGCTGCCATTCCTCCCTCCTTCCTCCATAAGCTTGGCCTAGGCCGCCTGCCTTCTAGTGTGAATACTTTCTCTTTTCCCTTTAAGTGGAGAGGGGGACTGTAGGTGCAGAATCTGGTGTTTCCACCTGCACACAACCCTGGAGCATTCCCCAGGCACTCCTAAGGTTCTTGTGAGACACACATAAATGGGAGAGAGAATTCCCCAGAATGCAGAGGAGGAAAAATGACTGATAACCCCTCTCTCCAGAAAGGGAGATTTCTAGGGTTTGGAAACCCTAGCCTACACGTCCTTATGGAAGATTTTGGCAGCAAGTCTCAGACCAGTTTGGGACCTATCACTGAATGGATCATCTCAAAGAAGCAAAAGGAAACTCCCCTTGAGCCTGAAGTTATTGGCTCCCTTCAGCGTTGCCTCCCAGGATTCTCTGTGGAAATACACACCTTCAGTCCACTGCCAGTTCCACCAAGCCGGGATCACAGCGGGAACCCTCTTTCCTCTGAATTCTGCCACTTTGGATGCTGTGGTCTTGTGAGATGTTGCTCCTGGGCCCTTGCAGAGCCTGGACGCAGGGCACACCTGCCTGATCTAGAAAACAAGAGCTCCTGGCACAAAAGGTACACATCTGGACAGGGCCGCAGGTGTTGGAGCCTCTCCCCTGTGTCTCTCTTCCTCCTCCAGGTACCGCTAGAGCGACATGATGGTGGAATCTGCCTCGGAGACAATCAGGTCGGCTCCATCTGGTCAGAATGGCGTGGGCAGCCTCTCTGGGCAAGCCGATGGCAGCAGCGGCGGGGCCACAGGGACAACTGCAAGTGGCACGGGCAGGGAAGTGACCACGGGTGCAGACAGCAATGGTGAGATGAGTCCCGCAGAGCTGCTGCACTTCCAGCAGCAACAGGTAGGAACTGGTGCGCCTTGGGGTATCTGGGAAGGCCATTGCTGACTCAGCCCCTGTCTTGCAGGCTCTCCAAGTGGCCCGGCAGTTCCTGCTGCAGCAGGCCTCAGGCCTGAGCTCCCCAGGGAACAATGACAGCAAACAGTCTGCCTCTGCTGTGCAGGTGAGGAAGAGAGCACCCCGCTGGCTCTGGGTAGGGGACAGGGCTAACGGGCCGAATCCTGCAGGTGCCTGTGTCGGTGGCCATGATGTCGCCGCAGATGCTTACCCCGCAACAGATGCAGCAGATCCTGTCGCCCCCGCAGCTGCAGGCCTTGCTCCAGCAGCAGCAAGCCCTCATGCTCCAGCAGGTGAGTCTGGCCCCAGGGCAGCTGGTCCCTCCCTGCCAGTGGTAACCCTCCTCCACCCCCCCAGCTACAGGAGTACTACAAGAAGCAGCAGGAGCAGCTCCACCTGCAGCTCCTCACCCAGCAGCAGGCTGGGAAACCGCAGCCCAAAGAGGTAAGGGGCTGTACCAGGGCCCACCACCGCCCCTCTCTGCCCGCCCCCTCGGGCCCCTCACCAGGCACTGGGGAACAAGCAGCTGGCCTTCCAGCAGCAGCTCCTGCAAATGCAACAGTTGCAGCAGCAGCACCTGCTCAACCTGCAGAGGCAGGGGCTGGTCAGCCTGCAGCCCAACCAAGCCTCGGGGCCCCTCCAGACCCTTCCGCAAGGTGAGCACCCGCCACTCCTCCCCTCCCAGCCCTAGAAAGCCGAGTGTTCGTGGGGCCCTGCCAGCCTCCCCTGTCTCTCCCACAGCAGCTGTTTGCCCAACAGACCTGCCCCAGCTGTGGAAGGGCGAGGGTGCCCCCGGGCAGCCTGCCGAGGACAGCGTCAAGCAGGAGGGGCTGGACCTCACTGGCACGGCCGCCACCGCTACCTCGTTTGCCGCTCCCCCCAAGGTCTCACCCCCCCTCTCCCACCATACCCTGCCCAACGGACAGCCTACTGTGCTCACATCTCGGAGAGACAGGTACAGGGGTCCAGGCTGGGAGGGGCATCAAACCTGATCGGCCACCTCCCTGCTGTCCTCCCAGCTCTTCCCACGAGGAGACCCCCGGCTCCCACCCCCTGTACGGACACGGAGAGTGCAAGTGGCCAGGCTGTGAGACCCTGTGTGAAGACCTGGGCCAGTTTATCAAGTAGGTGTCACCCCCAGCCCCTCCCCCAGCAGCAACTTTCTCTCCTCCTCTCTTCCCCTTGAAGACACCTCAACACAGAGCACGCCCTGGATGACCGGAGTACAGCCCAGTGCCGGGTACAGATGCAGGTGGTGCAGCAGCTGGAGATCCAGGTGTGGCCCGGAAGATGCTGGGGAGGGACATGCCGCTCACCTCCTGCTTTGCCACCCTCCACAGCTCGCCAAGGAGAGCGAGCGGCTGCAGGCCATGATGGCCCACCTGCACATGCGGCCCTCGGAGCCCAAGCCCTTCAGCCAGCCAGTGAGTGCTGCTCCCCTCCCCGCCCCTCCCAGACTGGTCTCAGTACCCTCCCCGTTGCTCACAGCTGAACCCGGTCCCCGGCTCCTCCTCATTCTCCAAGGTGACCGTCTCTGCAGCAGACTCATTCCCAGATGGTCTCGTGCACCCCCCGACCTCGGCCGCAGCCCCTGTCACCCCTCTACGGCCCCCTGGCCTGGGCTCTGCCTCCCTGCATGGTGGGGGCCCAGCCCGTCGGAGAAGCAGTGACAAGTTCTGCTCCCCCATCTCCTCAGGTGAGGGTGGGCTGGGGGCTGCAGGGCGACAGCTGGCTACCTCATCCTCTGCCTGTCTCCCCAGAGCTGGCCCAGAATCATGAGTTCTACAAGAACGCCGACGTCCGGCCCCCCTTCACCTACGCCTCCCTCATCCGCCAGGTGAGCAGGGCAGGTAGGAGGAGGGTGGGGAATGACGGTCCCTTTGCTTGTTCCTTCCCCGCAGGCCATCCTGGAAACCCCTGACAGGCAGCTGACCCTGAATGAGATCTATAACTGGTTCACCAGGATGTTCGCCTATTTCCGCAGAAACACTGCCACCTGGAAGGTGAAGCAGGCCCCTTCCACCTTCTGGGCCCCCGCCTCTGAGCTCCTCTTCACTGCACCCACAGAACGCCGTGCGCCACAACCTCAGCCTGCACAAGTGCTTCGTCCGCGTGGAGAACGTCAAGGGTGCCGTGTGGACTGTGGACGAGCGGGAGTATCAGAAGCGGAGACCGCCAAAGATGACAGGGTATGTGGGTCCAGAGCTGGATGGGCTGTACCGTGAGCCAAAGATGGCCTTCTCTGTCCTCCAGGAGCCCCACCCTGGTGAAGAACATGATCTCTGGCCTCAGCTATGGAGCACTTAATGCCAGCTACCAGGTGACCTGCCCAGAGCCCACCCACTCACCTCTCACTGACGAGGCCCAACCCTGTGCCCCTGCAGGCCGCCCTGGCCGAGAGCAGCTTCCCCCTCCTCAACAGCCCTGGCATGCTGAACCCTGGCTCCGCCAGCAGCCTGCTGCCCCTCAGCCACGATGACGTGGGTGCCCCCGTGGAGCCGCTGCCCAGCAACGGCAGCAGCAGCCCTCCTCGCCTCTCCCCGCCCCAGTACAGGTGAGCACACAGCACGGACCCCCACCCACCCCCGCCTGGTGCCCATGCCATACTTTTGCCTCAGCCACCAGGTGCAGGTGAAGGAGGAGCCAGCAGAGGCAGAGGAAGACAGGCAGCCCGGGCCTCCCCTGGGCGCCCCTAACCCCAGCGCCTCGGGGCCTCCGGAAGACAGGGACCTGGAGGAGGAGCTGCCGGGAGAAGAACTGTCCTAAGGGCCTGTAGTGACCGGCAGGGCTGGGGTGAGACCCCTCCCTTCCAGAATCCAGGCCCCATCTCCCCCAACTCCACAGCCCCTCCCGAGCCTCAAGGCAAGTCCAGGACTCAGACCGGGGAGGCCCGGGCCAGCAGCTCCCAGTGTGACCTGACAAAAACACGTAGGGGCAGGGACGGTCCCCACCCCCAGGGACACAACCCCTGGTCTTGGACCAGTAGAGGACACGGAGGGTTCAGACCCCTCCTCAGACCCTCCCCACATCTGAAACTGCCTCCCCCCAACCACCAGCAGCAGCAGGGCCCTCCTCCCCCACCAGCTCTCCCCACAGGGCCCCTCAGCATCATGGAGACCCGCAGGCGGGGCTTAGCCACCCCTCAAACCCAGGGCCCCCTGGCACCTGGCTCTGGCCGTGTTTTCTGGCCAGAGGCCCCCACTTTCCTAACTCGTGCTCCCTTCCGCCTTCTTTTCCGTACTGTGAAGAAAGAACTCTCCACCCCAGCTCCCACCCTGCCCTGGCCTGGGTGGAGGAACTGTGCCTCCATCCCCAGAAGAAACAGCCCCCTCTGCTGCTGGGGTGGGACTGTCTGTGTGCCCTGTGGGGGTCCGTGTGAGCAGGCCCACCTGGCTCCAGACCCGCCCCCAACCTGAGACAGAACCAGGCTGAGCCAGGCCTCCACCCCCACCCCCGTTTGCTGGGGGCTCCTCCAGCCGCCCCCATGGGAAGAGGCCTGGTACCGCCTCACCCACAGAGGTCTGTGCCAGGTGCGCTTCTGCAGGTGGAGCCAAGCTCTCCCTGAGGCCAGAGGCGGGGCCTGGGCCGGGAGCCCAGGGGAAGGCCAGGCTGGACCCCGGCTCCACACCCACATCCAGCCTGCAGGCCTCTCTGCAGTCCTCTCACCCTCCCTCAGCTCCCCTTCCTCTGCAGTCACCCTCAGCTCCCCTTCCTTGCCCGCCTCTCCCCCCGCCGCCCCACCAGTTAAACGGATGACCAAAGACCTTTCTTATGCCGGAAGCAAAAACCAAAACTTTTTGTTGGCTTTTTCCTTTGTCGCCTCCCCAGCACCTGCCCTCCCAGTCTCCCACCCCGGCCCCAGGCTGGAAGCCCTCCCTCCACTTAAGTTATTGTTTTAAACCAAAGTTTACAGTGTCTGTTGGTGGCCAAGACCTTCTCTCTCCACCCCTCCTCCATCCACCCTGAGGACCCTGGGGCTCAGTGGAGGCAGGGCCCTGCCCCCCTCCCTTCCGCTCCTGCCCAGCCTGGGGGAAGGAGAAAGGAGGGGAGAAAGCGGGCTCTCACCCCCTCAGGAGTGGGCACGGGAGCCCTTCTCCCTGACCCTGGGCTGCTTCCTGGGGGCTCTCCAGACCCCTCTCTAGGACCAAGTCACCCGTCGTGCTGGGAGTGTGGATTCTAGCAAAAGAGCTGGAAAAAAGTCAGACTCTCCACAGACCCCCTATGGGGGACCCCCAACTCAAGGCCAAGGACTGGGCGTATCGGATGCTCATAACACCCCTGGCCTGGCCCCTTTACTGAGAAGACTCCTTGGATATTTCCCAAGAACCCCCCACATACACCCCTCACAAGCCACCCCTCCTGAGAGGCAGGGGGCCCTCCGCCCCCTCCCCATGTATTCCCCACCTGTGTTCCGTTTGACCAGCACAGAAATATTAAACGTCCTCTATTCACCGGGCCCTGTGTGTGTCACCGAGGTGCGGGAGGGGAGGAGCATTAAAGCTGAAAGATCGCTCTGCTCGGGGAGCCTGGGCAGAGCAGCAGCAACGTGAGGGTCGCTGTGGTGGTGGTTTCTGTGAGTGGATGGAATGAGCAGCCCTGCAGGGGCGCTGGGCATGTGCCCTCACTGTGGACAGGGCCCACCCACCTCCGGTTCCCCTGTGCCTCCTGTCCCTTCCACGCTTAAACAGGGTTCTCTGTCATTTTCCTGTTTTCTTCCAGAGTCCCAATCCTTTGCCCTAGTTCTTTCACTAGTTTGAAATCCAAGTTCTTGCCAGAGTGTTGGAGCAAGGCAGCTGATTTGCTGCAGGGATGGAGAGGACCACCGCCGCAGGGTTCTTTTACCTGTGCCACCAGCTCTGGAGACATCCACACCCATTCCCAGGTGTCCTTCCAGGCCCATTGTCCACGTCTTCAAGGGGGCTGCCTGGATAGGCGTGTGTGTGTGTAGTGCCCAGGTGTGGTGGTGGCATCCTGAAGCAGTAGGACCATTAGTGTGCGTGCACACCCACGTGGCACACTGTGTGGTGACCATGGTCATCATAGTGGGCTCACGGCGGAAACGGGATCATTCAACCTATACAAAGGGGACCCTGGATAGGCTGCAAGGAAAGAGGCCAAGGGCCAAGCTGCTAAGCCAAAGATGGCCCCTGACACCTCCCCCAGCCCCAGCACACCAGCCTGCACCTCTTATCCCGTGTTAAGTCCTGGTTCCCCACCTGCTGCCCCTCCTCAACACAGAGCCCCTCCCGCCGCCTCAGACCCCTGTGCACATCCCCAGGGCCTCAGCCGTCTCATTGGTCTTTATTTTTTATTTTTTTTAAGATGGAGTTTCGCTCTTATTGCCCAGACTGGAGTGCAGTGATGCTATCTCGGCTCACTGCAACCTTTGCCTCCCAGGTTCAAGTGATTCTCCTGCCTCAGCCTCCCAAGTAGCTGGGATTACAGGCGTGCACCACCACGCCGGGCTAAATTTTTTTGTATTTTTAGTAGAGACGGGGTTTCTCTATGTTGGTCAGGCTGATCTCGAACTCCCGACCTCAGGTGATCCGCCAGCCTCAGCCTCCCAAAGTGCTGGGATTACAGGCGTGAGCCACTGCACCCGGCTCTCACTGGTCTTACGCCACCTTCTGGACACTCCCTCCTTGAGGGCAGAAAGGAGTCCCAGGCCTGTCCCTAGGGACAAGGCCCAGGGAAGAGTGTATTTGGGGAGCAGGGGAGGGGAGGGTGTTGAGAAAGCTGAACTGGAGTCAATCACCCTTCCCACAAATCACCAAACTGCTGGAACTCTCCAGCCAAATGCTGGGAGAAGGACCTGGAGGGTGAGTCTTTGCTGACCTCTCTCTACTCTCAGGCATGTCTTTTGTCCTTTTCGTCCATCTATTTCTGTCTGTCGCTCACTCGCCCCGCTTTCTCTGTCTCACCTTCATCCACTCTGCAGGCCTGCTCCACCACAGCCCTAATCCTCTGGACGCTTGTGTAGGGCCTGGGGTGAATTCCCTGTCCCCCATGGTACCTCGAGAGGGGCTGGGGAGCTCAGCTTGGTCTCAGAGTCTCCCCACCAGATACTGTTTAAAAAAGTAGCACTGATGTGTTTTGTAATCTGCCCCTCCCAGCCCTCCGTGGAGGCTGCCAGGGCCTTGTACGGTAAACCTAGCTGCATGTAATCTGTGGACAATGGCATTCTCTACAATGCAATAAAAACAATTACCCATGATTTTGCTGCGGCCGCTTCCCCTTTCCCCTTCT